TGGCTGTCACCATCCTGGGCTGCGCCTCAGTTGCCTCATTTGCGTAATGAGGACTGGAATAACATCTGCCCAGACTACCAGAGATCAGGCAAGATTTGGTCCCACTCCCCTGCCGTGTCACCCAGAAATCTATGACCCGATGCGGATCCGGGGCGGGCGCGTGGGGGCGGCGCCAGCGTATACACAGCGCGCGGGCACTTCTGGGGCACACCTGGCGCACAACTGGAGTGGGGGCTGATCGCGACCCGGGGACTTCATTGGCTGGGGCGCAGGTGACGCAGCCCGGGGGCGGCGCAGGGAGCACCAGCACCAGCCCCAGCCCGGCTCCCTCCAGAGCCCACATTTGGGCCCAGCCCCGTCCAAGGCTGCATCCCGGCCCTATCCCGGGTCACGGAGTGACCCTTCCTCGTCCCGATCACCCCGCCCGGTCCACCCGCCATGGGCTTCTTAGAGGAGGAGGGCAGATGGAACCTGTCCTTCTCCGGCGCCGGCTACCTGGGCGCCCACCACGTGGGCGCCACCGAATGCCTGCGCCAGCGAGCCCCGCGCCTCCTCCAGGGCGCCCGCCGCATCTACGGTTCCTCGTCTGGGGCGCTCAACGCAGTCAGCATCGTCTGCGGCAAGTCGGTCGGTGAGTCCCGGACCGCGGGGGCGAAAAGGGGCGGGGACAGCTTAATGAAAGCGGATCGAGCCCAGAGACGCTGGTGCCTGGCGCTGTGCTCTGCGCCCTCTACCCCCGGCACAGCCTCATTTAATCCCATGAGAACACCGAGTGCTGGGGACTAGGTGACCCCCATTTGCAGAGGAGGGATCGTGGCTCAGAGCCAGAAACTCTGTTTCCCAGGTCGGCGGGGCAAAAAGTGAAAAGGTGAACGGATCATTTGAATCCGGGGCCGAGCCCAGAAATTCTGAGCTGGAGTGGGGAGGACCCCGCTCCCACTGCACCTAGGAGGGCAGTGGGGGTGTGGAGGGACTGGCAGGATCCCTGGGCGCTGAGGTCTCCCTTTCCCTGCCCCCACTGCAGACTTCTGCTGCTCCCACCTCCTGGGCATGGTTGGGCAGTTGGAGCGGCTGAGCCTAAGCATCCTGCACCCGGCCTACGCGCCCATCGAGCACGTCAAGCAGCAGCTGCAGGATGCTCTGCCCCCCGACGCCCACGTCCTGGCCTCCCAGCGGCTGGGCATTTCGCTGACCCGCTGGCCTGACGGACGCAACTTCTTGGTCACTGACTTCGCCACCTGCGATGAGCTCATCCAGGTGTGGGGCGGGGGGTGCCCAGGGCTTGGCTGGTGGGCGGGCTCCATCTAGTCCAGAGTGACATCCAGGTACTTCCCCGTCAGACGTTTCTGCAGGGGCGGAAGGAGGGAGGGCGGGTGGACCTGTTTGTAGGTGAGGAAACTGAGGCCCAGAGAGGGTCGGCAGGGTGGGTCTGGAGACTTTCCAGGTTGCTGCACACAGAAGGGTCTGGCTGGGGCCCGGCAGAGTCAGGCTGCTGAGTCAGGGCCCCCACAGGGACTGCTCTTTCCAGAGGGCAGCTGGCTAGCCCCAGCCTCCACCCCACTCCATCCTCCCGCCGCTTTTTGGCGGTGGGTTGACATTTATTGAACACCTATTATGTGCCAGTCACTATTCTAGGCACTGTGACTGTAACAGGGAGCAAAACAGACAGAAACCCTTGCCTTCCTGGGGCTTCTATGCTCAGTGGTTCTGGGGGGCAGGCGGTATCGATAATGAACTCATCTCCAAGTAAGGAGGTAAGGAACCATCCAGTATTGAAATGAAATAGGATGTCTAAAAAAGATGCTTCACATACACCCTGACACTATTATTTGCCAATAGTGTGTACGCGCACGCTCAAGTGCAGGCACACAGTGTGACAACCAAAAATGTCTCTGACATTGTTAGGTGTCCTGTAGGGGAGAAAATCACTCCTAGTTGAGAACCACCAACCCAGAGCTTGCAAACTTTTGAATATAGGACTTTGTCTCATGGAACCCTTGGAAACGTCCCAACTCTCTCTGGGAGGTGCAGAACCCATCCTGGCCCTGACCAGATGGAGATGCAGGTGACAGTTTTGTTCCCACAGACTGATAACAGTCACGGCAGCTAATGTGTACTGAGCACCTACTATGTGCCAGGCCCCATCCCAACTGCTACACAGGCAAGGAGTCTGGGCCACTCTTTGGGGTCCCCGGCTGGCTTCCTCAGGAGCCTGCACCTGGCCTCCTTCCCTGCACACCCACAGAAAGAGGAGGTGGGTGTCAAGACAGAGGTGCTCCAATCCCTGCTTCCCTTGGAGAGCTTGGCTGGGAGGTGATGCCTCAGCTCCCTCATCTGGACGTGGGACTGATGACACCTCCTTTGCAGGCTGTTGGGATTAGAAACCGTGCCTAGGAAGGTTCTGAATGCAAGAAGCATGCACAGTTGTGTTCCTGCTGACTCTTCTCTTCCTAGGCCTTGGTCTGCACCTTATACTTTCCTTTCTACTGCGGGCTGATCCCCCCCGAGTTCAGAGGGGAGGTGAGTGCACTCTGGAACCCCGTTCTGTGCTCTGGGGCTCTGAGCAACAACTTGCCCTTTGCAGACTGCCCCTCCACCATCACGGTGTCGCCCTTCCATGGGACAGTGGACATCTGCCCCCAGAGCACCTCCCCCAACCTGCATGAGCTGAACGTCTTCAACTTCAGCTTCCAAATCTCCACTGAGAACTTCTTCCTGGGGCTCATATGTCTCATACCCCCCAGCCTCGAGGTAGGTCTGGCCCTGTGATGGTGTTAGAGGCTGCCCATCTCACCCTTGCCCTGTGTGTTGGCAGGTAGTGGCCGACAACTGCAGACAAGGCTACCTGGATGCCCTGAGGTTCCTGGAGAGACGTGGTAGGTGGCAGTCCCACAGTGGCTGGGGATCACTTGACTTATCCTCTCCCTTCCCCTGACCCAGGACTCACCAAGGAACCAGTGCTATGGACGCTGGTGTCTAAGGAACCCCCAGCCCCGGCTGACGGAAACTGGGATGCTGGCTGTGACCAACGCTGGAAGGGGGGCCTGTCTCTCAACTGGAAAGTGCCCCATGTGCAAGTCAAGGATGTACCCAACTTTGAGCAGCTCTCACCAGAGCTGGAGGCTGGTAGGGACTCTACCTGCATTTGCTCACCTACCTGGGCAGGGCCATGCCAGGGCTTCTCTTGCAGCACTGAAGAAAGCATGTACGAGGGATCCCAGCCGGTGGGCCCGCTTCTGGCACTCGGGGCCTGGACAGGTGCTGACGTACCTGCTGCTACCCTGCACACTGCCCTTCGAGTACATCTACTTCCGCAGCAGAAGGTAAGGCTCGGCCAGGGGGCCTGGGAAGGGCCCCTGGGCAAAGCTGACCTGCCCCTTCCTCCAGGTTGGTGGTGTGGCTGCCCGATGTGCCGGCGGACTTGTGGTGGATGCAGGGCCTGCTGAGGAACATGGCCCTCGAGGTTTTCTCCAGGACCAAGGCCCAGCTCCTTGGGCCCATCAGGTGAGGTGGGCAGAGGGCAGGGATGGAGAGGGGCATTTACCCGTGGCTTCTCCTCCCTCCACAGCCCTCCGGCCACTCGCGTCCTGGAAACAAGCCCCCTCCAACCCCAGATAGCTCCTCATAGAGAGGAGCTCGGGCCCACCCACCAGGCCTGAGGGGGCCGAGCAGGGCCAGCCCAGTGACTGGTGTCCCTTGATTCCTGCTCTGGCCTTTGTCCTGTGTGCCCACATCTGCCCCAGCGGGAAGAGGCCCTGCCAATCTCCGTGGAGACCCTGCAGCTTGGAGCCCGTTCCTTGGGGCGCAGCCTGTCAGCATGTCCCCGGTCACTGTGTACCCAGGTCACCTGCCCTCCCTCTTGCCCCGTCTCATCAGGGAGAGAAAGGAGGACAGCCACAGAGACACATGTCTTACTTTCAGAATTTCCACGGGGGGACTAGGAGGGCAGCATTGCTGGGGAGAGGGGCTCCTGTTCTGCCGTGGAGCTGCCCACGGAGCACCTCACAGAAGATTGAGAAAGTGCCTGATGCCCGCGTCAGAGACCAGAGGAGCCAACTGAGATGATGGGGTGGGGGTGCTCCCCCCAGACTTTCTCAGTCCTGCAGCGGCCCTTGGGGGTGACCCCCGGCATCTACCCCACTCAGGAAACCTTGACTTCTGAATTCCTATCAGGTCCAGAGGGTGGAAGGCCCTGGCAGGAAGCAGGAGGAGGAGGAGAGGGGGGTCCAGGTCTTTTCAGGATCCCAGCTGTGGGTGCTTCTGTTGGGCCCAGTGGCCCCTGCTATCCCCACAGCCTCATTCCTGCAGAAGGTTTGTGACGTAGCTGTGCCTGTACCTGGGGCAGAGAGGATGCCAGGGACACCAGGCCTCTGGCCTCTCCACGAGTCACTGCTCTCCCCATTGGCAGCACGGGACCCATGCTGTGCCCCCGGCCAGGCCCTGAGGAAATGCTCAGCCTCAGTGGAGATGGGGAGGTTAGAGAGATGGAGGCGTGAGTGAGAACGGGAAGCAAAGGAATACACGTGGGAACTAAAGAGAAAAATGACCAGCCTGGGCAGCATAGCAAGACCCTGTCTCTAAAAAAAATAATAAAAACTTAGCTGGGCATGGTGGTGCATGCCTGTGGTCCTGGCTACTTGGGAGGCTGAGGATGGAGGATCATTTGAGCCCAGGAGGTCGAGGCTGCAGTGAACCGTGATCACGCCACTGCACCCCAGCCCAGGCAACAAAGTGAGCCCCTGTCTCTAAATAAATAAAGAGACAATAAGCCACTCATTCATTCTTTCATTCATTTATCAGCTTATGCT